TACACCATGGAATTCTATGCAGCCATAAAAAAGGATGAGTTCATGTCCTTTGCAGGGAGATGGATGAAGCTGGAAACCATCATTCTGAACAAACTATCACTAGCACAGAAAACCAAATACCGCATGTTCTCACTCATAGGTGGGAATTGTACAATGAGAGCACTTGGACACATGGCAGGGAACATCACACATGGGGGACTATCATGGGGTGGGGGGCAGGGGGATGGATAGCATCAGGATAAATAATGTAAATGACGAGTTAATGGGTGCAGCAAACAAACATGGCACATGTATACCTGTGTAACAAACCTGCACATTGTGCACATGTACCCTGGAACTTAAAGTATAATAATAATTTTTTTTAAATCTCACCTTTCTCCCAGAATCTGCAGAAGAAACAGTCTCCCTCAAACTTTGATTTACATGGACACCAACAGAGGGTGTAGCTAGAGCCCAAGTGTGTGACAGTCAGATGAAAGTGGCCCTTACCTAGCAAAGCCAAGTGGCTTAGTGTGGGGCAGGTTCATGCAAGAAATTTCTCTACTTCTCTCTGCAGATCCTCCTCAGGATCAAGGTCAGTGCTCTCCCAGAACATTTAAAGGCAGAGAGAAGAATTACCTTTTAGGGCTAACTTGTTTCCCCCAAAATCTCCAACTTTTTTTTTCTTGTTTAGCCATTGTACAAAATTGGGAAAATGTACACCTTCTGGGTAGATTCTGCATAGTGGAGAAAAGGCTTGAGAGGCACAAAGGCTGGGCTTTACAATCACTACCCCTCACTCCATCATCCTTATCTATGCATTTCCCTGGTAACCCAATCCACAGTCTGGTACCTTCCCCAATGTCATTTCTGCTGCATTACAGACACAGACTTGCAAATAGTTATGGTTGTGACTGAGTTTCTTCGTGACACCTGACCCTTTCTCATGCTGCAAGGAAAGCTTGCTGGGAGGAGCATGGAATCTGGAATGATGCCAGAGGGCAAAGCTGAAAGGGGTCATTTAAGTGCTGCAACTCAGAGATTCACTCAGAAGACTGGACACAATTCCGAAGGTCGCCCAGAAGGAGAGGACAATGTCATTTCTAACTGTGAGTTGAAAAGGCACAGCCTTCAATAATCTGCACCTCTCACTTATTCTCAATACCCTGGCAGGTGCCATACAAACTGCCTGTGTCTTTGTCTGTTGGTTCCTGCGTGATAATCAAAGGGACACTGATCGACTCTTCTATGTGAGTACTCCATGGTCCAATGGAGGGGGTGGCCTGTCCAATATGCTGTGTGCTTTGCCCTCAGCAACGAACCACAGCTGCAGGTGGATTTCTACACTGAGATGAATGAGGACTCAGAAATTGCCTTCCATTTGCGAGTGCACTTAGGCCGTCGTGTGGTCATGAACAGTCGTGAGTTTGGGATATGGATGTTGGAGGAGAATTTACACTATGTGCCCTTTGAGGATGGCAAACCATTTGACTTGCGCATCTACGTGTGTCACAATGAGTATGAGGTGAGCACCCCAGGAGCTCGCAGTACCCAGGCACTGTCTTTCTGATGCATTTTTCCTCTTAAAGGTAAAGGTAAATGGTGAATACATTTATGCCTTTGTCCATCGAATCCCGCCATCATATGTGAAGATGATTCAAGTGTGGAGAGATGTCTCCCTGGACTCAGTGCTTGTCAACAATGGACGGAGATGATCACACTCCTCATTGTTGAGGAAACCCTCTTTCTACCTGACCATGGGATTCCTAGAGCCTGCTAACAGAATAATCCCTCCTCAACCCCTTCCCCTACACTTGGTCATTAAAACAGCACCAAACCGTACATGATTTGGTTCTTGCTTTAAGAGGGGGAAA